CTGCCCGAGGTGGGAGCGGGGGCGGATTGAGGGCGCCATCGTGGGCTACAACCCGGTGGTGGGAGGCGTGTTAGGGGCAGTATTGGGTGCTGCACTGCCTACAGCACGGGAAGGTTGGGTGCTTTACCGGACGTCATTTCCCGCAGCCGCGGGGTGGCTTGCTGGGGGCGCTATCCGTGGCTGCACTGGTCGCGCTGGGGTACGGGTTGGGGGCGCTATCTGGGACATCAGTGCGCATGGCAGGGAACTTGTTGGCTGTGATATCCGAGGCGTCACTGCCCTTGGCTGGGGGCTGGTTGGGGGCTCTATCTATGGGCTACACTGCCTACAGCCAGGAGCGTGTTGGGGCGTTATCGGGGCGGACTGCCAGTGGCGGGGGTGGGGGTGCGGGTTGGGTGCTATCGGGGGGCTTCACTGCCTGGCAGGGAGTGGATTGGGTGCGCTATTTGGGGTTGGACTGCCGGCGGTGGTTGACTCGGTGGGAGGAGAGGGGCAGAGGGAATGGGTTGGATGCACTATCGGGAGCTACACTGCCCGAGGCGAGGGGGAGATGGGGGCGCCATCGTTGGCTACACCGCATGTAGTGGGGGGCGTGTAAGGAGCAGTAGTGCGTGTTGCATTGCTCATGGCGGGGGAGGGTTGGGTGCGTTATCCCGGGCGTCATTTCCCACAGCGGCGGGGGTCAGTGGAGGGGCTTGTTGAGGGCGCTATCCATGGCTGCACTGGTCGCTGAGGGGCAAGGATTGGGGGCGCTACCTGGGACATCAGTGCCATGGTGGGGAACTTGTTGGGTGTGTTATCCGAGGCATCACTCCCCATGGCTGGGGGCTGGTTGGGGGCGCTACCCATGGGCTGCACTGCCCACAGCCAGGAGCGTGTATGGGACATTATCGGGGGCGGACTGCCAGTGGCTGGGTGGGGAGGCGGGTTGGATGCTATGTGGGGTTGCACTGCCCAGCAGGGAGTGAGTTCGGTGCGCTATCTGGGGTTGCACTGCCGGCGGTGGGTGGCAGATTGGGTGCCCTATCGCTACACTGCCGCGGCGAGTACCGGGTTGGCGGCGCTATCCTGGGCTACACCGCCGGTGGCGGGAGGCGTTTTAGGGGCGCTATCTGGTGCTGCACTGCCCGCGCAGGAGTTGGGTTGGGTGACCTACTCCAGGCGTCACTGCCCGAGGCTGGGGGCTGATTTGGGGCGCTATCCCGGGAGTCATTTCCTGTGGCGAGGGGCTGGTTGAGGGTGGTATCCGTGGCTGCACTGCCCACAGCACAGAGCGGGTTTGGGGAGTTATCCCGGGCTGCGCTGCCCGTGGCAGGGGGCAGGCTGCCAGCGCCATTGGGTGCTGCATGTACTAGGCACGGATGAGTTAGGGGCGCCATCTGGGACTGCACTGCCGGTGGCGGGCGGTGGAGGTGTCAGTGACAGCGGTGGTCTGCAAGAGAGGAGCGGTCCTCCTCTTCCCGGCCACCTCCTCCTGTTCTTGCTCAAGTGCGGCGGGCGCACAGCATTTCCTGAGCGCGGCAGGGGCCCCAGCCCCGTGGTGCTTCCTGGACCCGCCTCCTATTGCTCTGTGTTGCAGAGACCGCCTGGGACCCCGGGGCACGCAGTAGTGGACACGAGGAGGCTACAGGGCCCTGTGGGTGGAGGAGGCATCAGGAACGGGAACCGGCACTTGGGTGGGGAGGGCTGGCTGGGGTTGAGTTTCTGCTGCTCCTGCTTCCCGAGGAGTGCAGCCAGGGTGGCTGCAGCTGTTCCTGTGGAGTGGGAAGCCCGGGCACTGTGGTGTCTGCAGTCCCCACTCCAGGCCGCAGTTCCTGGCCAGCTTGCGCTAAAAGGAGAGGCTGGACTTTGAAGTGTGGGTGTGAGTACCTTCGCTGAAACCGGCCCCTGCCACTCTAATGTTACCACTCTGCATCCTGTTCTAGGCTTTTCTGGCTTTGTCTGCCCGGATGCCCAGTGCCCTGAGAAGGAGCTACATGCCACGGGCTGGAGGCTAGAGCCTGTGGCACCATGATTTGCCTCCGATGGAGGTGGCTGAATTAGGCTTCCCAGAGACTGCAGTGTCCCAATCCAGGATCTGTCTATGTGCTGTATTGTGTGGCCACTGGGACTTTGCAGACATGATGGTGATAAGGAGCCTGAGGTGAGAGACAATTCTGGGTTTTCCGCATTGCTCACTAACCTGGCCATTTCCACGATACCTGCAGATTCATCACTTCTCTGGGTCAAGACCTGAGTCTCAGCCTGGAGGACATTATGTTAAGCAAAATAAATCAGGACCAGAAAGATAAATACCGCATGTTCTCACTCCTATATGGGAGGTAAAAGAAAAATGCTGAGCTCACAGAAGCAGAAACCTAATTCCCTGTTATAATTAAATCAAAGCCTCATCAGGTTAGAGGGTGTGGAAGGGCGTGACCCAGTGGGAGGTGGGAATCTCACCAATAAAAGGCCCTCGTGTGCCCCTTCCCCACAAGACCTGAGCGCCCAGTGGAAGCAGCTGGAGGACAGAGGAGCTTCCAGCAGAAGAGGTGAGCCCATGCCTGTGTGTGTGTTTTTCCTCTTTTTTTACCTTGTGTACTTTTCCCCTGGCAGTGGACATGGCTGCACTCTTCCAAGAAGCAAGCAGCTGTCCCGTCTGCTCAGACTATCTGGAAAAACCAATGTCCCTGGAGTGTGGATGCGCCGTCTGCCTCAAGTGCATTAATTCACTGCAGAAGGAGCCCCATGGGGAGGATCTACTTTGCTGTTGCTCTTCCATGGTCTCTCGGAAGAACAAAATCAGGCGCAATCGGCAGCTAGAGAGGCTGGCTTCCCACATCAAGGAACTGGAGCCCAAGCTGAAGAAGATTCTGCAGATGAACCCAAGGATGCGGAAGTTCCAAGGTAAGGCATCTGTATACCCTGCCCCCTTCCCAATTTGCTGAGCAACTTTTTTTCCTTTTCACAGTGGATATGACCTTGGATGCCAACACAGCCAACAACTTCCTCCTCATTTCTGACGACCTCAGGAGCGTCCGAAGTGGGCGCATCAGACAGAATCGGCAAGACCTTGCCGAGAGATTTGACGTGTCCGTTTGCATCCTGGGCTCCCCTCGCTTTACCTGTGGCCGCCACTGCTGGGAGGTGGACGTGGGAACAAGCACAGAATGGGACCTGGGAGTCTGCAGAGAATCTGTTCACCGCAAAGGGAGGATCCAGCTGACCACAGAGCTTGGATTCTGGACTGTGAGTTTGAGGGATGGAGGCCGCCTCTCTGCCACCACGGTGCCGCTGACTTTCCTCTTCGTAGACCGCAAGTTACAGCGAGTGGGGATTTTTCTGGATATGGGCATGCAGAACGTTTCCTTTTTTGATGCTGAAAGTGGTTCCCATGTCTATACATTCAGGAGCGTATCTGCTGAGGAGCCATTGCGCCCATTTTTGGCTCCTTCAGTTCCACCTAATGGTGATCAAGGTGTCTTGAGCATCTGTCCTTTGATGAACTCAGGCACTACTGATGCTCCAGTCCGTCCTGGGGAGGCCAAATAAGCCCTCACTCCAAAAAAACAAAAAACAGGGTAAGAAAATTACTTGGGTGGGTAGACTTAGGAACGCTCTACTTCGTAAAAGCATTATACAAAGTCACGGGAGAAAAATATGGGACATTTCTTGATTGTACTTAATCTAATTTGATTAGATTATAGAGTCCTAAGTATTAATTATTGCCACCATCAAACTCATTGAGTCCTATGGTTCACATCTTGTTTCCTATAGAAATGTCCTGTATTCTGGGATCAATTTCCAAATGCTTTACTTTTTTATTTCTGCAAGTTCAAATTAATGTATTATAGAAGTTATGAGTTAAATAAAGATTGGAATATCACCTAATGGATTATGTGACTTTCTTTCCTCAGC